CACGCCTGTAATCCCAGCACTTTGGGAGGCCGAGGCAGGTGGATCACGAGGTCAGAAAATCCAGACCACCCTAGTCAACACGGTAAAACCCCGTCTCTACTAATACACACACACAAAAAATTTGTCGGGCGTGGTGGCACGCGCCTGTAGTCCCAGCTACTTGGGAGGCTGAGGCAGAATAGCTTGAACCTGGGAGGCAGAGGTTGCGGTCAGCCGAGATTGCGCCACTGCACTCCAGCCTTGGCTACAGAACAAGATTCGGTCGAAATATATACATGTATATTGTTATTAGAGGGCTATGTGGAAGTAGCTATTAAACACGAGGGCTTTGAAGCTAGAATTCCAAACCCTTCTGCAAAGGTGTGCTCTCAGTTAACATCCTTTATCTGTAAGAGGGAAATCAAAATTATTTGATAATGTCTTGAGGAGTAAATGAAGCAATGCATATAAACTGTTTAGCCCAGACCGGTCTGAAAATACATATTGAATAATTTATTCTTATTTTGCCCATTATATAATATGCCAAAGTAAGTGATTACGGTGTGTTTTCCCCGACTATGTTGCCTAGGCTGGCCTCGAACTACTTGGACGAAGCGATCCTCAGCCTCCTGAGTAACTGGGACCACAGGCCGGCGCCACCCTAGCTTTAATTAAGGCCGTTTTGTTGTTGTTATTCCCCTGCTCCACACAAGGGGCGCTGCCGCTCCAAGGCTGCCAGGGCGGGAGTCAGGATGGCGGAAGTCTGTCTAGCCACGACCACCGCCATCATGGAATACAGGCCCACCTCACCCCGCGGGTGTAGCCGCTTCGTACTGTCGCTTAGGCCGACCCGCTCGCAGCGACAACCAGCCCTCTACCTCTTTTCGCTCTCCCTTAAGTAATAAACCGTCTTTCCTTATGACGAGTCTTAAACTCTTTGGGAGGAATAATGCCGGCGTCTTCCGGAACCCGACCTCGCCCCGTGACCTCAGAGGTATACTTCCGGGACACGGAAGTGACCCCCGTCGCTCCGCCCCCTCCCACTCTCTCTTTCCGGTGTGGAGTCTGGAGACGACGTGCAGGTAGGAGGCCCGGGCGCGACAATCGGGGGGCATCCTGCGGCGAGGGGACCCTGTGGGGCTTGGGACGAGAGACGGGGGTCTTTCCGTGGGAACCGAGCTAGGTGCCGGGCAAGAGACGCGCGGCTGGCCCACCTGGATCCTGGCCAACTCGGGATTGAGTTCGTTCCTGGTCTCAGAAGGCCCGTTTTGCTTTCAGGGAGGAGCTTGTGAAGTAAGGGTGAGTGCGGGTCCAGCCTTTTAAGGCCTCGGGTTAACCTTGAGTTTCTTTTCCTTCCACTCAGAAATGGCACCTCGAAAGGGGAAGGAAAAGAAGGAAGAACAGGTCATCAGCCTCGGACCTCAGGTGGCTGAAGGAGAGAATGTATTTGGTGTCTGCCATATCTTTGCATCCTTCAATGACACTTTTGTCCATGTCACTGATCTTTCTGGCAAGTGAGTACCTGGGTGGAGAGGCATCCAGCTGGAGGAAGAAATGACCCTGTGCTTTTGTCCCCAGGGAAACCATCTGCCGTGTGACTGGTGGGATGAAGGTAAAGGCAGACCGAGATGAATCCTCACCATATGCTGCTATGTTGGCTGCCCAGGATGTGGCCCAGAGGTGCAAGGAGCTGGGTATCACCGCCCTACACATCAAACTCCGGGCCACAGGAGGAAATAGGTACGAGTCGCAGAGGGGATGGCTGGGTGGTAGGCTCTTCTTAACTTAAACCTTCATTTTCTAGGACCAAGACCCCTGGACCTGGGGCCCAGTCGGCCCTCAGAGCCCTTGCCCGCTCGGGTATGAAGATCGGGCGGATTGGTAAGTGCCCCCCTCTAGCTAATGCTTGGGTTCAGGCAATGACGCTTTCTCTTCCTCCCCACAGAGGATGTCACCCCCATCCCCTCTGACAGCACTCGCAGGAAGGGGGGTCGCCGTGGTCGCCGTCTGTGAACAAGATTCCTCAAAATATTTTCTGTTAATAAATTGCCTTCATGTAAACTGTTTCAACTCCAGCCTTCTCTCCTTCATCAGGGGCTACTCAGGCATTTGATTTCTTCCTCCTATTTGGCTTCTTGGGAGAAAGGAGCCTGAGGAGAGCTGAGATCCTGGTGCTGCATTTGGGGTCTTTTCCATGCTACTTGCGGCATTAAGTTGCCTTGGTCATCTAAAGCAGACCAAGGCGTTGGAGACCTCGTTTTGAGTGGAGATGCTGGTTCTAAATATGGACCAATTCTTAAAGAGCCAGAGTGGGAACTGTTGATCCAAGTGTAGCCTGAAGCGAAAGAGGAGCCTTCCAGACCCATGCCATATATAAACACACGTGGGTGTGCATTCTCCCCCCACACCTTCTGTGCAAAGCTGGGAGCTCACTCCACTGCGTCTTGCTTTTTTTCACTTGGCAGATCTTGGAGATTGTTCCACATCAGTACATAAAGTACATAAAGATTGTCACCCCACAAATACACACCAAGTCCTATTTTCATCAGCGATAAAAAAGAAAAGTTCTTGCTTTCCGGAAGCTTGCATGCGGCTCTGAGTACCCAGTGACACCAGATGGTACTCAGCGTTTTGCAAGGGATTACCACAAGGCCCCGTGATGGTGCCTGCCATGGTTAGGACAGGCTGGTGGCTGGGTAGGGTTAGTGAGACCCAGTGGAGAGGATGCTGTGTGTCACAGGCTGGAGAGGTGAGACCATTGAGGTAGTCAGTTGTAGAGGAAAGAAACCAGCAAGAGGGGAAAATCTGTTGGGATGCTGCTTTTAGCCTTTGATGGCGTGTTCCAGGCAGAGGGAATAAGCAAATAAATGGGTCCTGAGACAAGGGGTTACTGTGATGAGGCGGCGTTGGTTACATGCCAAACCTTGCTAGGGATTTTAATAACAACATTGAATCTTAACCTGATGAAATAACAGTACTCCTGGGGAGGCGGGAGGGATAGCATTAGGAGATATACCTAATGCTAAATGACGAGTTAATGGGTGCAGCACACCAACATGGCACATGTATACATATGTAACAAACCTGCACGTTGTGCACATGTACCCTAAAACTTAAAGTATAATAAAAAAAAAAAGCTTGCAAAAAAAATATAACAGTACTCCTTAAATTGTTAAAAGTCATGAAAGTCAAGGACAGGAGATTAAGGAGGCGTGAAAACTAAATGCCCATTGTGGTATCCTGGATTGGATTCTGGAACCAGAATAGGGTATTAGTATAAAAACTAGTGAAATAGGATAAAGGCAGGGCACAGTGGTTCACGCCTATAATCCCAACACTTTGGGAAGCCGAGACAGGAGGACGGATTGAGCCCAGGAGTTTGAGACCAGCCTGGGCAACACAGGGAGACCCCGTCTCTACAAAAAATAAAAAATTAGCTGGGCATGGTGGCACACGTCTGTACTGCCAGCTACTTGGGAGGCTGAGGTGGGAGAATTGCCTGAGCCTGGGAAGTGGAGGCCGCAGTGAGCTGTGATTGCATCACTACATTCAGCCTGGGTCACAGAGCAAGATCCTATCTCAAAAACTAAATAAGTAAATAATAAATTAAAAAATATGAATAAAGTCTGGAGTTAAAGTCTGGAATAAAGCTAGTAGTAATGTACCAGTGGTTTCCTACTTTTGGCAAATGTATCA